AGGATTTATGTATTGTTTATCTTATTTATTCTCTTCCTATTGCATCTGGAACACAGTCTGTTTTCAATACCGTTTGTTGAACTCCAGGGTAGATTACAGGGCTGTGTATTATAATCTACAGTACTTTAACTGAAGTTACTCGTTTATTGGTGACTACATTGCTGTCAAAAATACACTCATGTGGCTGGGTGTGGTGGCTCATGCCTGTAATCCCAACACTTTGGGAGGCTGAGGCGGGCGGATCAGGAGGTCAAGAGATCAAGACCATCCTGGCCAACACGGTGAAACCTGGTCTCTACTAAAAATACAAAAATTAGCTGGGCGTGGTGGCGCATGCCTGTAGTCCCAGCTACTTGGGAGGCTGAGGCAGGAGAATCGCTTGAACCTGGGAGGCGGAGGTTGCAGTGAGCCGAGATCGCATCACTGCACTCCAGCCTGGTGACAGCGCCAGACTCCGTCTCAAAAAAAACCCCCCAAAAACAGAAAAACAAAAACAAAAAACCGCAGATGTTATAGAATATAAAATTATAAATGACAAAAAGCTTGAAATAAAACGAGCAGAGCATATAAAAGTTAATGAAGCTGAAGAAAACGTGAGCTTCTCCGTACACTTAACAAGGCTGCGATTTTTACCAACTTTTTTGCACTGTTGTAGCCCCAATAATGTATCTAAAATGGTACTTGACACAGTTTATATCCTTAAGAATGTATGCATGCACGCACGCGTGAAGAATGAATGAATGAGGGGTCGTCCCTTTGCACACACGGAGGTCTACGGGCCGCAGAGTACCTACAGCATGGCCACCGCAAGCGCAACTAAAATCCAGGGCTTGTCGCAGGCACAGGCTCCTCCTTCGGTGGGTGGGACGGCGGCGCGCACTTTCTCTACGCCCCACTGCTAGGATGTGCGGCCACCACTCCTCCTCCGCCGCCGCCGCCGCCGCCGCCGCCGCCGCCGCGTCGAGTGCAAGGGCTTCTGGGAGCCGAGCCTCGGGGTCTCGGAGAAGGGGCGCAGGTGGCCGCCATCTTGGATTGCGAACTGGGTCGCTACGCTTCACGCCAGGGGCGGAGTGGCGGCCCTTCTGTTACCCGCCACACACGTCGCCGCTGGGGACTGGGAAATCAGGGCATCGGAGAGTGCCACATTAATGGGTAAGTTGGAGTGAACACGGGCTAGGTTGGGGCACGGTTTTTATTTACCCCTTACTTTGCGAAGGTCTCTGGAACCTGGCGGTGCCGGGTGTTTCTCGTGTTTTCCCCAGGGCGACAGCGGTCGCGGGGGCGTGGCAGCCGGACCTTTCCCTTGCGGACGCGAAGGCGTGGTGAGTTCAGATTCTTTCAGCAGGTCCTCTGGCAGTGTCTGTTTTCTTTTCTCCTTCCTTTAAGATGCCATGGCTAGTCCAGGGAAAGATAACTATAGAATGAAAAGTTATAAGAATAAAGCCCTAAATCCTCAAGAGATGCGTAGACGAAGAGAAGAAGAAGGAATACAGCTTAGAAAACAAAAAAGAGAAGAACAGGTAGGTGTTTTTAGCTATTTAATTTTGTTTTTTCAATGTGTAAACTGATTTCTCTTTATTACAGTTGTTCAAACGCAGAAATGTCTATTTGCCCAGAAATGATGAATCTATGCTTGAAAGTCCTATACAGGATCCAGATATTAGTTCCACTGTACCCATTCCAGAGGTATACTTTACCAAAATATGTTTCAAATTATAATGTTAATTATATTTTTGTGTGTGTGTTTTAGGAAGAAGTTGTTACTACAGATATGGTTCAGATGATTTTTTCTAATAATGCTGATCAACAGCTAACAGCAACACAGAAATTTAGAAAGCTGCTTTCTAAAGGCAAGAATTATTTTCAGTATGCTTATTTGATATTGTAATAACTGAAGTCTTTTTAAATTTTTAGAACCTAATCCACCAATAGATCAAGTTATACAGAAACCAGGAGTTGTACAGAGATTTGTGAAATTTCTTGAAAGAAATGAAAATTGCACTTTACAAGTGAGTCTAAAGTTTTCTTTCTTAATTTTTCTTTTCATTTATTTTACCTTTTTTTTCTTCTTAGTTTGAAGCTGCATGGGCATTAACAAATATAGCATCTGGAACTTTTCTGCATACCAAGGTAGTGATTGAAACTGGGGCTGTTCCGATTTTTATCAAACTTCTTAATTCTGAACATGAAGATGTTCAGGAACAGGTACGTCTCTAATTTGTATTGTTGTATGTACTATTGTCTTAAGATAATTTTTTTTTTTCCTAAGGCTGTTTGGGCACTTGGTAATATTGCTGGTGACAATGCAGAATGCAGAGATTTTGTTTTGAATTGTGAAATACTTCCACCTCTTTTAGAGTAAGTACTTTATCACAATTAAGTATATATCAGTGATAATTCTTTTTTTTCTTTTTCTTGGCAGGTTATTAACAAATTCAAACAGACTCACAACAACAAGAAATGCCGTGTGGGCCCTCTCAAATTTATGTAGAGGCAAAAACCCTCCTCCAAACTTTAGTAAGGTATGAGTAAAATACACAAATTAAAATATTTGAAAATTTAAATATGCTCTTTCTTCCCTTACAGGTTTCACCTTGCTTAAATGTCCTGTCACGACTGTTGTTTAGCAGTGACCCAGATGTGTTAGCAGACGTGTGTTGGGCCCTTTCTTATCTCTCCGATGGACCCAATGATAAAATTCAAGCAGTCATTGATTCTGGAGTCTGTCGAAGATTGGTGGAACTTTTGATGTAACTATAAATAATTTATGCTTAATAATTGTAGTATTTAGGTTCATGTTTTTATTATTTTTAGGCACAATGATTATAAAGTTGTATCACCTGCATTAAGGGCAGTTGGTAATATTGTGACTGGTGATGATATTCAAACACAGGTGAGTTCAAACTTGAGTATCATAAATTGTTAAACTTTTTGTTTCCATTTCTAACTTGTTTTAGGTAATTTTGAATTGTTCTGCATTACCCTGTCTCTTACATTTATTGAGTAGCCCAAAGGAGTCAATTAGAAAAGAAGCCTGCTGGACTGTTTCTAACATCACTGCTGGAAATAGAGCTCAGATTCAGGTAACTACCCTTCAGATCTGAGAGTAGAACAGTTGTACTGATTATATATTTTTCCCCCTCTCAGGCTGTTATAGATGCAAATATTTTTCCTGTTTTGATTGAGATTCTTCAGAAAGCAGAGTTTCGTACCAGAAAAGAAGCAGCTTGGGCTATAACTAATGCAACATCAGGAGGTACTCCAGAGCAAATAAGGTATGATATAAACTTCTTAATTGTTTTTTACACCCTGTTTCTTCTCTTTTATATTAATCTGAAGGTATTTGGTAGCTTTAGGCTGCATTAAACCACTTTGTGATCTTTTGACTGTTATGGACTCCAAAATAGTCCAAGTGGCTTTAAATGGACTTGAAAATATTTTACGTCTTGGAGAACAAGAATCTAAGCAGAATGGAATAGGCATTAATCCATACTGTGCTCTCATTGAAGAAGCATATGGTAAGCAATCAGTTAAAAATTTGCAATTATAGATATATATATATATATATACTTTGTATAACAGGTCTGGATAAAATTGAGTTTTTGCAAAGCCATGAAAATCAGGAAATTTACCAGAAGGCATTTGATCTGATTGAACATTACTTTGGTGTAGAAGAAGATGACCCCAGCATTGTACCTCAGGTGGATGAAAACCAACAACAGTTTATATTTCAGCAGCAGGAAGCACCAATGGATGGATTTCAACTTTAACTTACTGGAGGAAAAAAAATTTATGGCTAAAAAGGGTAGCTTCAGGTAACTCCTCTTTGTTGCCAATGTAAGAATGTTTGTTTTTTTACATAGAACAGTAAAGAGAATTTGATGCACTTTTAGAAAGCAAAATGAAACAAAAATTTCCATTCAGATGCAACCTTTCATTGTAGTTTGTTGTTGTTTTAGTTTTGTTGTTGTGCCTGTATTTATATCTTCTATTGTTTGGATTTTTGTATCTATTTGTGAATAATTGAATATGCAATTATTTAGTAATTTAAGCTTGAAAAGGAGAATTTTGGTGAAGCATTACTTAGTAATTCTGAATTTTTTCAAGCATTCTTGGAAACTGCACATTAGCAGTAAACCTATTGATAATTGCATTTTGGCAGTAAGTCTTACACATCTAATCTCTACTAAATCTACCTCTATCTTGAAGCAGAAATAAAAACAAAAAAGCTTCAGAAGCATGAAATAATGCAAATGCTAAATTAGAATGTGAAAATATTTATTACCTTAAATTATACATATCACTGTGCTGTAGGTTATACTTTGCAAAAAATTGCAACAGAAAACCTATAAAATTTATTTATAAAACAGAAGAAATATTATACTGATAATCCATTAAAATGTGGCAATTGTGAAGGGAGAAGCTGTTTTTCATGTTGAACACATTAAAAAGATTACTTTATAAAATGTTTAAATATTTCTGTTTTTAACATATAAGTGCTATGTATATTAGTATATTTTGTATTTCAACCAAATATGCTACCATTTTTGAAATAGTGTTTTATTGTTTTTCACTCATTGTTTTAAAGAGCATCATGACAGAGATGTCATCATGAATCTAAAGTAGTGCTGCATATCTAAAATAATAACTAATTATTTCTCTGATTTTTCAGAGCAGTAATTGAAAAGTTTCATTTTCTGTATAATAGTACTAGTTTAAGTTTAAGTACAAGTACAAGTTTAGGTACTCGAATGACAAAATTACCCTGAAGAAATAACCTTATTATGTGTTAAATTGTATTAAATGCATTTAACATTTGGATGCTAAATGATAATGAAAATTGCTAAAGGTTCTTTAATATGGTTCAAATCTATAAGACTTTTTTCTTTTAGTAATACTCAGAGGGTCATTCTGCTGCTTGTTATGAATCATAGATTACATTCATGTCAGATTGATCAATATGTATGTTTTATGATTTAACAGCAAAAACCTCTTCAAACGGAAAATTTGAAAGAAAGGTTTCAATAGAAAAATTATATATATATTTATACATATATATGTGTGTGTGTTACTCTCACAGTTCAACTACTGTTGAACTCAATCTTTTAATTTATAGTTATACGTAGGCTATTTATGTGTCCAATTGTATACCTAGAATACTTACTTAAAACTTAGTTTACAACTCTTTTTAAGATGAGAACTAAGGCAATTTTGATATGATTCATGGTCTATTCTTTAAAAAAAGATTTCATTTATGATAGTATTTGTAATGTTTCTGCTGGAAATCAGAGGCACGTTCCAAGAGGAAAATGTATATAGGAGTACTTTTAAAGAATATGTCACTTTGTAAATTACATATCATGAAACTAAGCTTTTGACAAGATACTTAAAACCTACAGCTGTAAAATACAGGTTTAAATGGTGTTCGTAATGCTGAGTGCATCTGCCAGCCCTTTTTTATTATTAAGTAGAAGATTGTATCTGTGCCCCTTTTTTCGTAGTGGAAGGTATATAGCCGAGTATAAAATGGTTTTCTTTTGCATTATCTGTATTCAAAAAACAGGGTAGTTATATTAAAGCTTACCAAATTGATGGTGAATTTATCAGATTAACCTTTTTGTGGTGCAGATGGTTCTAAGTATCAGGTGACAGGGTATTCTACTCTTTCTAGTCAATTAAAATTGATAATGCAGCATGATTCATAAACTAACCAGCTGTGCCTCCTTTTATTTTGAGGACCCTGTAGTCACTATAATAAATTTCTAAGCCAAATTTTTCAAACAAGATAGTTCTTATAGAAGGAGAAATAATAAATATGTGTGTGTTGATGCATGCACACAGAATGACCTGTGAAAGGAAACTTAAATTTTGCCGGTAAAACAAACATATCTCTACAGACTGTGATTATACTTCATAAGCATTTAAATACAGTTTTATTTATTTCCTTAAATATATTACTTGGGTAATTAATTTTAGATTTGATTGCAAAGAGCACTGTATAGCAGTTGGGACCAGCTCTTGGCTTGGCTTGGCTTGGCTTATTGTTAAGAGTTTATTGGATCAAGACTAACAAATAACTTTGTGATGAAAATTCTTCAAAAATATAGCTACTCTTTTCAAGTATACCATTTAAAATATTTCATCAGGCAGAGCCCTGACCAGGAAAAAAAAAAAAAAAGAAAGAAAGAAAAGAAAAAAATAAATAAAATGCTCCAAAAAGTGTTTTCAGTAGTCTTCACTGGCCCTTGTGGGAGGAAAAATACTTTTTTAACTTGCTTTTCTAAGATTTGTTATATTTAAATCCAAGAGAAACTATGCCGAAAAAAAGTGTTATAAAGAGGAATGCATGTAGCATTAATGCAAATATCAAGAAAATACTTGAAAGAGTCCTTTTCATTTATTTAATTAAATTTGGTGTTTTATTTTGTCTGAATCTGAATTTCTCCTATTTAATCTATGCAATTATGCTTGTTTTATATTTATAAGCACTTGACTCACTGGGTGTGGTCTTTTTACTGTGTTTTATTTCAAAACGTTGTTTTAAGTGATAGTGTCCTTAAATTTTAGTGTCATTTGGTCAACTTACTGGTAACACCAGAACAAGAAAGCAAAAAAGTAATAAATTCTGCTGGCACAGAACTAACATATCATTTGGTAACTGTAAAACCTATTTGCAGTTAAAGGTTGATTTATTGGATAAGGGACTAAAAGAAGCATATATTACCTTTGCCTTTATATTTTTTCTTCTTTTAAGAAGGAGCATTATGGAAAAATAAATATAAAGTCTTAGTGAATTTTTGTTATGGTTCTCAATTCAGCAATCTACTGGCTGCTTGCGAAACTGTGAAATCAAATTGTTCTTAACCTTTATTCAGTTTAGTTTATAGCATTACTGTTTTATGAAATGTGACATTTTAGGAGCCAATATAATAGAGCTCTAAAAGGATAGTATATCTTTAAATTCTGACTGGGGAGTAAGAAGAGAAGATATTCTTACCCTACTAAATAAACCAACTTTTGAGTAGTATGCAATATTATGAAATGTTACAACACTATATTAAAAATAATAAAATATTTTAAAATTGCATTTATATAAATGTGTCCATTTCATTTTTTCTTAAGATTGTTGTTTCCTAACAGAACAAAGACAGATGCTATTATTGGTTAAAAATCCATTTACTTTCTAAAACTAACAAAGGAGAAAAAATAGAATTATAAAAAATAGCTAATCCAAAACTAGACAGAAAAAGAGAAAAAACAAATGAAGATGGAACAAATAGCAAGAAAGATCAAACTCAGTTATATCAGTAGTCACAGTAATTACTAATGATTTAAACATGCCAATTAAAGTGCAGAGGTTATCAGTTTTAATAAAAAAGTAAGGCCGTATTTTGCCTCTAAGAAAATGTTTTCAAGAAGCAAATTGGTGAAAAGGGTGGAAAAAAGATATACCATGCTATCACAAATCAAAAGTAAGTTGGGGTGGCCATATAATGCATATCAAGGTGCATTTCAGAGCAAGGAATATTTATTGCTGGAGATAAAGAGGGTCATTTGATAAAGGGATCAATTCATGATAGTCAAAATGTAGAAACAAATGTTCATCAGCCAATGGATAAATAAAATGTTATATTCATAAAATGGGATATTACTCAGTAATAAAATGAAATATGGATATATGGTACAACATGGATGAACATTGAAAACATTAGGCTAAGTGAAAGAAACCAGATTCCATTTATATGAAGTGTTCGGAATAGACAAATCTATAGAAACAGAAATAAATTAGTATCTAGGACTGGGGAAAGTTGGAAATGGGAGGTGACTGGGTACAAAGTTTCTTCTTTGAGCAATAAAAATAGGATTTTCTAATAAATTCAGAGATGTGCTGCCATCACCATAAGCAAAAGTTCACTTTTTTACTGGCACTAGCCATATTTCAAGTGCTCAGTAGGGAGTGCAGGGCTACAGTATGTTTTTTAAATCACGTGAGAGTAACACAAAGTTTTAAATGCATATTTTACACCCCAAAGCAACCAATTCTTGTTCTTGGAGTTAGCTGAGCTTCCTAGGATCCATGGATTTATAGTTTTCATCAAATTTGAAAACACAGCAATTATTTAAACATTTTTTCATTTCCAATTCCGCTTATATTAGTCTGCCTGAAATACTCACACAGCTTATTAATGCTTTGCTCATTTTTGGTTATTTTTCATTTTGTATAGTTTTCATTGTTTCGTCTTCAAGTTCACTAATCTTGTCTTCTGCTGTGTCTAATCTCTTAATTCCATTAGTGTATTTTTTATGTCAGACATTGTGTATTTTATCTTTAAAAATTCAATTTGGATCTGTTTTATATCTTCCATTTTTTTTATCATACTCAAGCTTTCCTCTGCTGGCTTGAACACAGCAAGTATAATAGCTGTTTGAATGGCCTTGCTACTAATTCTGTCATTTCTTGCTCTGTTTCTGTTTATTGATTTTTTTATTATGAGTTGTATTTTTCATTTGCATGCGTTTACATGTTTGGATATTGAATTTCCCATATTTGTTCTTCTTAACACAAGTTACTAGGGGAAAAAATGTGATCCTTTAAAGGCTTGCTTTTAAACTTTGTAAGGCAGGCACAGAACAACGTTTATTTTACTGCTGAGTCAGTACCATTCCGAGTACTCTATTACCCTATGAATTACAAGGGATTTTCACTTTGGCTAGTGGAACTTAAACTGTTCCTGATCATTGTGGGCTCCAAAAATTGTTTCCCCTTGTGCTTTCAGGTGATTCTTTAGAAGGCCTTGGGTAGTAGTCACATGTGGTCAATAGTACTTGGCTGAAGACTCAAAGGGGAATCCTCTGCAGATAATCTGGAGCAATCTGTGTAGTTTTGTCACATTTGGTACTCTACCTTGTGAACTCTAGTTTTGTCCTCCCTGGCTTCCTAACTCTTTCTCCCCATCTCAGAGACTTTGTGGCTATACCTGAATTTCCCTTCCTTGCCCTGCAATCGTGAAACTCTAGGCAGTAAGAGACAGAGCAGTCATAGGGCTCAACTAGTTTGTTTCCTCTGTTTCATAGATCACGGTTCCTCATTATCTGATGTCTAATGTCTGGAAACTGTTGTTTCATGTTTTTGTCCTGGTCCCTATTACTCTAGTTTGGCTTAAAGCAGAAGTTAGCATACCAATCTATGTTCTTTTTAAAATCTCTGTTTAATGTGGGCTTTGATCATTTTTCATATTGTTTTCTTGGTGCCTTTTTGTCTCAATCACTTTCGCTGAATTCAGTTATAGTGATTATAGTCTTTTTACTTATTTCCTTAGTTTTTGCTCATAATTTTAGAATTTCCAATCTTTTATTCTCTTTGGATTTATTCTTAAGTCTTTCCCTAATTTCCCTAAACATTTAAGGTTGTTAAATGTTTAATTTGGGAAGGCTAAAAATTTACCTTGAAGTACCATTTCAGCTGCATTCCACAAGTTATTCAGCTCTAAGTATTTTAAAGTTTATATTATGATTTATTCGTGACCTATGAAAATTGACAGACCGTTAGCAAGACTAATAAAGAAGAAAAGAGAGAAGAATCAAATAGACGCAATAAAAAATGATAAAGGGGATATCACCACCGATCCCACAGAAATACAAACTACCATCAGAGAATACTATAAACACCTCTACGCAAATATACTAGAAAATCTAGAAGAAATGGATAAATTCCTCGACACATAAACCCTCCCAAGACTAAACCAGGAAGAAGTTGAATCTCTGAATAGACCAATAACAGGATCTGAAATTGTGGCAATAATCAATAGCTTACCAACAAAAAGAGTCCAGGACCAGATGGATTCACAGCTGAATTCTACCAGAGGTACAAGGAGGAACTGGTACCATTCCTTCTGAAACTATTCCAATCAATAGAAAAAGAGGGAATCCTCCCTAACTCATTTTCTGAGGCCAGCATCATCCTGATACCAAAGCTGGGCAGAGACACAACCAAAAAAGAGAATTTTAGACCAATATCCTTGGTGAACATTGATGCAAAAATCCTCAATAAAATACTGGCAAACCGAATCCAGCAGCACATCAAAAAGCTTATCCACCATGATCAAGTGGGCTTCATCCCTGGGATGCAAGGCTGGTTCAATATACGCAAATCAATAAATGTAATCCAGCATATAAACAGAACCAAAGACAAAAAACACATGATTATCTCAACAAATGCAGAAAAGGCCTTCGACAAAATTCAACAACGCTTCATGCTAAAAAACTCTCAATAAATTAGGTATTGATGGGACGTATCTCCAAATAATAAGAGCTATCTATGACAAACCCACAGCCAATATCATACTGAATGGGCAAAAACTGGAAGCATTCCCTTTGAAAACTGGCACAAGACAGGGATGCCCTCTCTCACCACTCCTATTCAACATAGTGTTGGAAGTTCTGGCCAGGGCAATTAGGCAGGAGAAGGAAATAAAGGGTATTCAATTAGGAAAAGAGGAAATCAAATTGTCCCTGTTTGCAGATGACATGATTGTATATCTAGAAAACCCCATTGTCTAAGCCCAAAATCTCCTTAAGCTGATAAGCAACTTCAGCAAAGTCTCAGGATACAAAATCAATGTACAAAAATCACAAGAATTCTTATACACCAATAACAGACAAACAGCCAAATCATGAGTGAACTCCCATTCACAATTGCTTCAAAGAGAATAAAATACTTAGGAATCCAACTTACAAGGGACGTGAAGGACCTCTTCAAGGAGAACTACAAACCACTGCTCAATGAAATAAAAGAGGATACAAAGAAATGGAAGAACATTCCATGCTCATGGGTAGGAAGAATCAATATCGTGAAAATGGCCATACTGCCCAAGGTAATTTATAGATTCAATGCCATCCCCATCAAGCTACCAATGCCTTTCTTCACAGAATTGCAAAAAACTACTTTAAAGTTCATATGGAACCAAAAAAGAGCCCGCATCGCCAAGTCAATCCTAAGCCAAAAGAACACAGCTGGAAGCATCACGCTACCTGACTTCAAACTATACTATAAGGCGACAGTAACCAAAACAGCATGGTACCAGTACCAAAACAGATATAGATCAATGGAACAGAACAGAGCCATCAGAAATAATGCCGCATATCTACAACTATCTGATCTTTGACAAACCTGAGAAAAACAAGCAATGGGGAAAGGATTCCCTATTTAATAAATGGTGCTGGGAAAACTGGCTAGCCATATGTAGAAAGCTGAAACTGTATCCCTTCCTTACACCTTATACAAAAATTAATTCAAGATGGATTAAAGACTTAAACATTAGACCAAAAACCATAAAAACCCTAGAAGAAAACCTAGGCATTACCATTCAGGACATAGGGATGGGCAAGGACTTCATGTCTAAAACACCAAAAGCAATGGCAACAAAAGCCAAAATTGACAAATGGGATGTAATTGAACTAAAGAGCTTCTGCACAGCAAAAGAAACTACCATCAGAGTGAACAGGCAACCTACAAAATGGGAGAAAATTTTCACAACCTACTCATCTGACAAAGGGCTAATATCCAGAATCTACAATGAACTCAAACAAATTTACAAGAAAAAAACAACCCCATCAAAAAGTGGGTGAAGGACATGAACAGACACTTCTCAAAAGAAGACATTTATGCAGCCAAAAAACACATGAAAAAATGCTCACCATCACTGGCCATCAGACAAATGCAAATCAAAACCACAATGAGATACCATCTCACACCAGTCAGAATGGCAATCATTAAAAAGTCAGGAAACAACAGGTGCTGGAGAGGATGTGGAGAAATAGGAACACTTTTACACTGTTGGTGGGACTGTAAACTAGTTCAAGCATTGTGGAAGTCAGTTTGGCGATTCCTCAGTGATCTAGAACTAGAAATACCATTTGACCCAGCCATCCCATTACTGGGTATATACCCAAAGGAATATAAATCATGCTGCTATAAAGACACATGCACACATATGTTTATTGCAGCACTATTCACGATAGCAAAGACTTGGAATCAACCCAAATGTCCAACAATGATAGACTGGATTAAGAAAATGTGGCACATATACACCATGGAATACTATGCAGCCATAAAAAATGATGAGTTCATGTCCTTTGTAGGGACATGGATGAAATTGGAAATCATCCTTCTCAGTAAGCTATCGCAAGAACAAAAAACCAAATGCCGCATCTTCTCACTCATAGGTGGGAATTGAACAATGAGAACACATGGACACAGGAAGGGGAACATCACACTCTGGGGACTGTTGTGGGGTTGGGGGAGGGGGGAGGGATAGCTTTAGGAGATATACCTAATGCTAAATGACGAGTTAATGGGTGCAGCACACCAACATGGCACATGTATACATATGTAACTAACCTGCACATTGTGCACATGTACCCTGAAACTTAAAGTATAATAAAAAAAAAAGAAATGTACTTTTAAATTTCAGACCTTAAAAATATGCCACTAACTTCTAAGTTGTGATGTGATTACATGAGTTTGAAATTCGTTGATACTTGCTTTATGATCTGATATGTGTTGGTTTTAGTGAAATGGCCCATGTGTGTAAGAAAAGAATGTGTTTTGTTAATTGATTCATGTCTTTTACATACTAGTCTGCTTAATTCATCAGTTTCTAACTCGCCAGTTTCTAAGAGAGGTGTGTTAAAATCTCCCAAGATGATTGGTGGATTTTGAATTTTCCATATAGTTCTGACGATTTTTTTGTGTTTTATATGTTTTTTACATTATTTTGTGCATAGAAATTTAGAATTACATCTTTTTTTTTAAGGTTCAGATGAGAATTTGTACATTTATGTGCTAAAAGTACAGAACAATAGTTGACATTTTCAGAGTACTTGTTAAGTGAATTTTAACAAAATAGTTGAAACTTATTTGAAAATATTTTCCCTTTGGTCTTTGTGGTAGAAATGACAGACTTTTTCATTGAATGATGAGGACACAGCAGCCATATTATGCCAAGAGGAAAAATATCATGATCATATTGAAAGATCAAGCATGAGCTTCCATGGTGAAGTCTTCTGTACCAATGCACCAGAGAATGCCTACCATCCAAAAAAGCAGTCAGCTGATGGAAAAGAAGATTATTAAACCTTTGTTCTGGGATTTACTGTTAAAAAACAAACAAAAAACAACAAAAAAGCGGTGACAGGAAACAGTTAAGGAAATGATTTAACTGAAGGGAAGCAAGATTTTTTTAAAGCATTGTTCTTAATCCCCATGACTGTCCTTCAGTCACAATTCCAGAATAAAAGAATCTACTTTGTGTATTAATGTTTTATGCTTTTTATGAAACAATCAG